CAATGGCTTTTTAATGTGCCCATTTGTCCAGGCTGAGCTATATTCCTAGAATTCCCTTTTCCTGTATGTTTCCAGTTTGAGTGAGCCACAGGGGTGTGCTTCTGCAGCCAAGTTGAAGCTGTTGTCATAACCTTGGGCAGATGACCAGAGAAAATACGAAGGAGGCAAGTATGAAACGTGTATTAATTTCTTTTTTAAAAAAAGGCTTAATTTGGGGCTGGGGCCGGGTGCGGCGGCTCACGCCTGTAATCTCGGCAGTTTGGGAGGCCGAAGCAGGTGGAACACTTGAGGTCAGGAGTTCGAGACCAGCCTGGCCAACACGGTAAAACTCCGTCTCTATTGAAAACACAAAAATTAGCTGGGCGTGGTGGCGCGTGCCTATAATCCCAGCTACTGGGGAAGCTGAGGCAGGAGAATCACTTGAATCCGGGAGGTGGAGGTTGCAGTGAGGTTGAGGTTGAGATCGTGCCACTGCACTCCAGCCTCGGCAACAGGGTTAGACTCCATCTCAAAAAAAAAAAAAAAAAAAAAAAAAATTGTGGCTGGGCATGGTGGCTCACACCTGTAATCCCAGCACTTTGGGAGGCTGAAGGGGAGGATCACTTGAAGCCAGGAGTTCGAGGCTCCAGTGATCTATGATTGTGTCACTGCACTCCAGCCTGGGTGACAGAATAAGACCCTATCTCTAAAATAAAATAAAATAAAATAAAATAAAATAAAATAAAATAAACAAAAAATAGCTTAATTTGTATTTACAACAGAAGTTACTTGTCTTGGAAGCCAGGCACGCACGTAAATCTCACAGAAGGCTGGCTGTCTTCCTTCTCCTGGCCTCCCTGCCTCCTCCCTCAAGGCTGCCTGATTCTCTTCTCCCTTCCTCTCTGCGGTTCCCTCCCTCCCACCCCCTCTCCCTGCACCTTTCTTTATCTTGGAGCCTCTCCCATCTCTCCCTCCCTCTTCCTCCCTACCCCACCCTCCGACCACCCCACTTCTTCCCCTCCCCTCACACTTCCCTCCCTCCCTTCTCTCGTCTCCTCCCCACTGCGCCTCCCTCCCTCCTGGCCTTCCTTCCCTTCCCCGACTTTGCAGATTTCTCTTCCCCCAGGCCTCCCTCCTCCACCTCTCCGCCCCCTCCGGGCTTGGCTCTCCCAGGAGGCTACGACTGGAGCCACTGGTCCCGCAGGATCCCCGCGTCCTCGGTCGCCGCGTCCACGTCCCTCTCGCGTCCCCGCCCGGCGCCACGCCGCCTCCTCTGGGTTCGGCCTCCGCGCGGTGCAGCGCAGTCTCAGGCCGCGGGACAAGGTACGTGCGCGTCCCCGGGGCACACAAGCCCACACAAGCCCGGGCCCCGCTCCTCTGAACTCCCGCGTGTGTTCTGACTATGGCAAAGAAGGTCTTTGCCGCGTGCACGGGTAAGGAACTTCCCATAGTCCGTTTTCAGAAGTCAGAATATAACGCATGTTTCTCTCTCCATAGCCCGACTTAAATCTCTGCAATGGCTAACGAAGCTTATCCTTGTCCGTGTGACATTGGCCACAGACTTGAGTATGGAGGGCTAGGCCGTGAAGTTCAAGTCGAGCACATCAAGGCTTATGTCACCAAATCCCCCGTTGATGCAGGCAAAGCTGTGATTGTCATTCAAGATATATTTGGCTGGCAGTTGCCCAATACCAGATATATAGCTGACATGATCTCAGGAAATGGATACACGTATGTATAAAGTTGTGTTTCTTTGTTTAAATAACTAAGATCAATTCATGTCCATATTTTGCAGAACCATTGTTCCAGACTTCTTTGTAGGGCAAGAGCCTTGGGACCCCTCTGGCGACTGGTCTATCTTCCCTGAGTGGCTGAAAACAAGAAATGCCCAGAAGATCGATAGGTGAGTTATCCGCAGACGTGGCCATGTGCACGTGATTCTTGAATATTTTTTCTTTCTGTTCTAGAGAGATCAGTGCTATCTTGAAGTATCTGAAACAACAGTGTCATGCCCAGAAAATTGGCATCGTGGGATTCTGCTGGGGTGGAACTGCTGTCCATCATTTGATGATGAAATACTCAGAATTCAGGGCAGGGGTGTCCGTCTATGGTAAATCTGCCTTGTGCATTTTTACTCCATGCTCAGACATCATGCCTCTGTGCTTGTTTTTCAGGCATTGTCAAGGATTCTGAAGACATTTACAATTTAAAGAACCCCACTTTGTTCATTTTTGCTGAAAATGATGTTGTGATTCCACTCAAGGACGTAAGTTGGCATCTTTTCTCTTCGTATTTATTGGGTTAAAATCATGAAATCTTTTGCACACCAGGTATCTTTGCTGACTCAGAAGTTGAAAGAACACTGCAAAGTTGAATATCAAATTAAAACATTTTCTGGGCAGACTCATGGGTTCGTGCATCGGAAGAGAGAAGATTGCTCACCTGCAGACAAGCCCTACATTGACGAGGCCAGAAGGAATTTAATTGAGTGGCTGAACAAGTACATGTAGCAAGAATCAAGGGCAAGCCTTCCTAGAATAGCTTTCATCCCAAAATTTGCTTGGAAATAGTTAGATCATTTGATTTAATTTTCACTTTTATAAAATAAGTGTAGGAATCCTAAAATTGATTATTTCATTTGAAACACAAATTCAGTAGGACGTAATGCATGAAATAATTTAATTTTTGACATGTACATCGAATCATAATTTAAAAACAAGGTCTGACCAGGTGTAGTGCCTCATGCCTGTAATTCCAGCACTTTGGGAGGCCAAAGTGGGTGGATCACCTGAGGTCAGGAGTTTGAGACCAGCCTGGCCAACATGGTGAGACCCCATCTCTACAAAAAATACAAAAATTAGCCTGGTGTGGTGGTGCACGCCTGTAGTCCCAGCTACTTGGGAGGCTGAGGCACAAGAATCAATAGAACCCAGGAGGTGGAGACTGCAGTGAGCCAAGATTGTGCCACTACTGTACTCTAGCCTGGGCAGCAGAGTGAGACCCTGTCTCAAAAATAAATAAGTAAATAAATAAATAAATAAAATAAAAACCAGGTCAGTACCTGGAGAATTTGAATGATAGAGAATGATAGAGTAATACCCTAATTATTAGTTAAAACCTACAGGCCGGGTGCGGTGGCTCACGCCTGTAATCCCAGCACTTTGGGAGGCCGAGGTGGGTGGATCACTTGAGGTCAGGAGTTCAAGACCAGCCTGGCCAACATGGTGAAACCCCATCTCTACTAAAAATATAAAAATCAGCCGGGCATGGTGGCATGTGCCTGTAATCCCAGCTACTCAGGAGTCTGAGGAGGAGAATCACTTGAACCTGGAGGCAGAGGTTGCAGTGAGTCGAGGTTGCGCTACTGCACTCCAGCCTGGACAACAGAGGGAGACTCTGTCTCAAAAAAAAAAAAAAACCTACAGCTGTTCAAGGACCAGCTGACAGGTCAAGTGTGGCCTTTTCTGGTCTTTGAACACATCATAGAAAGTGACAAATGCTGCAAAGCCATGAAGAACATGAACTATAAACGGGTAGACTAACTGCCCAGCTTAGACACTTATCTATGCCACAAAACAGCTGAATTTGTCACATTTATATATTGCAATATGGGAAGTATTGAGATCAAAACAGGATTCCATTGACCTAATTATATTAAGCTAATAAACTAATTTTTTGAATTTTTGAATTTGCAGCTTTTTTAAAAAGATAGCAGAGAACGGTGGGCTAGAGTTGTCACCCAGCTGTTGTCTCCTAAGCAGTGGATTTCCAAGCACTGGCATTTTTGGGTCCCAGGGCCTGAGGCTACCTCAGAAATATCTCCTGTGTTTCTGGTGGTGGCGTAAAGGGGAGAGCCGGTGAGAAACTCTGCACCTGCACCTACGGGGTGCGTACATGTGACTTTGGGCAAGTGACTTGATGTTGTAGTTTTTTTCCTAATTTTGTCTTGACGTCCTTCTCAGGAGAGAGTGGCTGTAAACTCTAGCCCTGCCCTGACGGGGATCCTGGGGATGTGGTCGTGGGTGTTTCCCATGTGCCTTTCATGGGATCCTTCTTTGACCTCACAGACGGCCTGATTCCTGAGTGTCCAACCTGTGGCCAGGTGTCCCTCTCGCAGGAAGCTTGTTTATCCTGGCACATGACCTTGTGGCTCTCATCTGACCTGTGTCCAGTTTATTCCTACTGAGACAGCCACTCTCCCGGAGAGCCCTGACCGGGAAAGAAGTTAGGATGGGGTAGAGGAGGCAACTCATCAGAACCCAAGAAATGACAGAAGCAGTTTATTGCTTACAGATCCAGAGAACAGAGGGCAGCACGCTTCACAGGGCCAGCAAAAAGGGGGAGCCATTCAGGACACATGGGCTCAACCAGAAGGTGGAGAACGAGAGAGAGAGGGAGCTATGAGCCAAAGCCTTCACTGGGGCCCAGGGTGTCATCTATGCAGGTTTCCCCTGGAGGTTCTAACTGGGGGGTTTAGAGCAAGCAGGCATGAGCCCCGGGGACTCACGCTGTGACTGAGAGGGGTCGGTGTGGGTAGGATATCGGCATGGTCCATGTGGGTGTGGGGGTCAGTGGGACAAGTCAAGCAGGTGGTATCCAGCTGTCCATGGGAAGGTGGTCCCAGGAGGCGGTTTTGTAAGGCAGATGTCTGGATCGACCACCTTGGGGAACAGTGAGAAGTTGTATAACTGGAAACTGTGTTACTAATCCCTGCTTCTAGTATGAGAAAGTCCAACTTACATTCAAATAGATGCTCAGGAAACATAAAATTCAAAGAATTCCCAAACTTGAGCTTCCTGAGCCTCAGTTTTTGCATCTGTCAAATGGGTATGGGGAGACCCTTTGCCTAATGTTGAGAGAATCCAAGCCTGAGCAGGGCTGGTCTACTGTGGACACTTAGTTGTGGACCCCAACAGGCCAAAGCCCTTGCCTGCTGAGGGCTGCTCCCAGGAGGCCTCACACATTCATCCGGCCTCCCAGGAAACCCCTGAGATGTGCTGGGCTTTTGCCGTGGAACGGTGTCGGTGAGCATGTGGCCAGTAGCCAGAGTCTTCAACATAGGTGGGAGGTCTGAAATTCGTGCGAGAATGAACCAAGGGTGTGGCTGTATCCTTCATGGTGAGCTTGGGGCCTGGGCAGCCTTCCCTCTGCTGAGTCCTTTGGTCAAATGTCATGGTGTTCTGAACCAGCACTGCAGATAGAAGTATAATGTAAGTCACACACGTACTTCTTTAAAAAGATATGTTCTTCAGTGACTATTAGACAAACAGATAAATGAAGGTAAAGGGAAAAAATGGCAACTTTAGCTTTTTTCCCCATGTATGTAATTTTAAATTTTCTTATAGCCCCATTAAAAAAAGGAAAGAGACACAAGTGAAATTAATTTTAATAATGCATTTT